GTGCCTAGCACATGCTGCCTTGTCCCTAATCGGCAGCAATTTTATGTGATTGCTTTGTGCATCTCTAAGGAACCTCTGTTAAACAATTGTTGATTTTTTTTTTTTAAAGACTGAGCTTGGGCCAGGTGAGATGGCTCACGCCTCCCAGCACTTTGGGAGGCTGAGGCAGGCGGATGACTTGAGATCAGGAGTTCCAGACCAGCCTGGCCATCACGGCGAAACCCCGTCTCTACTAAAAACACAAAAAAAATTAGCCAGGCATGGTGGCGTGTACCTGTAATCCTAGCTACTCGGGAGGCTGAGGCAGGAGAATCGCTTTAACCTGGGAAGGCGGAGGTTGCAGTGAGCCGAAATCGCGCCACTGCACTCCAGCCAGGGCGACAGAGTGAGACCCTGTCTCAAAAAAAAAAAAAAAAGACTAAGCTTGGCCAGGCGCGGTGGCTCATGCCTGTAATCCCAACACTTTGGGAGGCTGATGCAGGAGGGTCACTTGAGCCCTGGAGTTCGAGGCTGCAGTAAGCCACGGTCAGTGCACTCCAGCCTGGGCGACAGAGCAAGACCCCGTCTAAAAAAATAAATAAATAAAACAGTAAAAAGGCTAGGCTTATACCACAGTCTTCAAGGTCCCAGGCCCTCTCTATCTCATGCTCCGCCATATACAGCACTGGCCCTCGGGTCAGGATAGTGTCATCACTCCACTGTCCAGCCAGAAGGAAGGAGAGGCATCCATATTCCCTGTCCATTTAGCTATAAGAGAAGCTGGAAAATGGCCGTGAGTCGGTCTCGTGTCCAGTTAGAACTAACTCATCAGGGTGCGCATCTGCAGTCTTCTGTTCCGGCAAGGAGAAAGCATTCGTATCATTTCTAGCTTGTCAAGCCCTACTGTTTCAGCGATCCTCATTGGAGAGGAATCAGCAGTCGAAGGAACAGCGGGCCAAGCGCAGTCGTGACGTGGCGTTCAGAGAGCGGAAGTTGTCAGATTTCACCGGGCCGTAAAGCGCGCTGGCTGTGTCATCTTCCGGTTAGCGACAACGGCTCTGACCGTCTGGCAGGCCGCGTGGCGCCCGCGCCGGCCTTCCTGCAGGGGACTCCACCGGAGCCTTGCCAATTCCGTTTGTTTCCCTGTTGTCGCCCGCTTCACCCTGGATCATGTTCAAGAAGTTTGATGAAAAGGAAAGTGTGTCCAACTGCATCCAGTTGAAAACGTCAGTTATTAAGGGCATTAAGAGCCAACTGGTAGAGCAATTTCCAGGTATTGAACCATGGCTTAATCAAATCATGCCTAAGAAAGATCCTGTCAAAATAGTCCGATGCCACGAACATACAGAAATCCTTACCGTAAGTGGGGAATTATTGTTTTTTAGACAAAGAAAGGGGCCTTTTTGTCCAACTCTAAGGTTGCTTCACAAATACCCTTTTATCCTGCCACACCAGCAGGTTGATAAAGGAGCTATCAAATTTGTACTCAGTGGCGCAAATATTATGTGTCCAGGTTTAACTTCTCCTGGAGCTAAGCTGTACCCTGCTGCAGTAGATACGATTGTAGCAGTCACAGCGGAAGGAAAACAGCATGCTCTGTGTGTTGGGGTCATGAAGATGTCTGCAGAAGATATTGAGAAAGTCAACAAAGGAATTGGCATTGAAAATATCCATTATTTAAATGATGGGCTGTGGCACATGAAGACATATAAATGAGCCTCAGAAGGAATGCATTTGGGGGGCTAAATGTGGATATTGATTGTGTCGTATGTGTGTTTGT